CAAATTAGTCCCCAAAGCAGACCCTTCTATCTGTTTAATAATAATAAATTGTAGAATCTCAAATCAATAATAATCGAAATTATTACTCCATAAATGGTCTTGAGTCATGGGCTAGACTTTGGAGTTAAAAATTAATAACAAAATTGTTAGTGTAATATATGTAGAAAATTAAATAATAGCTAGAAGAAAATGGATAATTTTCAAATATCGGTATGGAGTGGGACTTTATAAGCCTAAAACCAATAAAAAAAAAGCACATGCAAAAATTTGACTAACAAAGATGGCCAATGTAAAAAGAACTGAAAACAAGCTGGAGAGAATGCAAAAAAAGTATTGTTATTATTTTCAAAAAGCAGTGACAATCTAATATATAAATGAGCAAACCACCCTGAACAGAGTACAAAAAATAGTATCTAATAAAATGGTGGGAAAAGTTCAGTCTTACTAGAAATCAAAGTGTAAGACATTGTACGTTTTCAACTACTAAAGTAATGTTTTTCCTCCTTTTAAGTAGTCTTGCTCTTGCACTTGCGCTTAGACTCTTTTTCGTGGGATCTAGACATCAGTTCATGACTTCGTTCCAATAACGAGTTTGGCTAAAGAAATGTTATGATGTGCTAAGAATTATGTTTCCCTTATAATGAAAAAGGACTTTTATTCTGAGTCAGACTTACCTTCCTAGCTTTTTTCCTTGGGTGGGGAGTGGGGAGGGTTTTCTTGTGCTAACATATCTTCAGCAGGCCTGCCACCATACCTGCTTAGGTATGTCTGAGCTCCAGTTCTGAATACAGCTCAAGGTTATTTCTACACCCCAAATGAGATAAGAAGCACTGGGGAATTAGGAAGAGGAGAGGTGGGGATTGAAAGTGAAACCATTGAATTGTGTTTTGGACAGGTGAAGTTTGAAGAGCTTAGCGAAGAAGGCAATTATTGATTCATTAACAATTCATCTAATAGGTTAGTACTTACCACGTGTAAGGTCATATGCCAGCACCACTCTGCAAAGCATACAAAGATGAAAAAGACATGGTCCTTGCTTTTTTGGAATTTCTAATCTAGTTAGGAAGTTAAGACAGATTTATAACTGTAATATCAAGTTGAAAGTAATATGTCGTACAAAATTAAAGGTACACTTGGTATTTGACTTGTGCAAATTTGTTTTAAACAACCCACACTTTAATATATAATATATTGGCACTGTGGCCATGTGGAGACATTTAGTCATCTAGTAAGGTTAACAATTTGTAACCTTTCAAGTATTCTTAGATATGTGCTTGACAGTTGAGGAGAGGCTGGGCACCACATGGAGAACCATAGTTGGCAGTGTGCAGTATTTTCGCTATTGCCCTTAACAATTTAGTTCTGACTCCCAAAGTGATTACTCCACTCAGCAAAACAAAAGCCCTGCAATTATTTGGAGTCACCCTTCTTAAAGATCGTAGTTGTTACTCAGGCAAGCTTCAAGTGATATTTTACAAACAACCCATAATATTGTGCCCGAGAGGAGTTCTGAGCCATATACTTTCTCCATCTTATTCCATTTTCATTGATGACCTGTCACTTTCAAAGATTGTAGCACCAACAGCAAGTGGTATATTTAATCCAGCTCTAATTAACTACACCTATTGTATGGTAAGTTTGAACTTTTACATAATTTGAATTGTCACATGATGGTGCTTCCTGTTGGTGAAAAGTTCCACTTGGGGAATTACCATCCACTTTTGTACAGAGTTTGTGCTATTATTTGAATATTTTCTTGTAGTTATCCATGAAATGGGTTCTGTAGTGCCCTGGAGCAGCCCATTGGGAATTGCTAGACAGCAGGTGGAGCTCTTGGTCTCTGGGTCTCCCATTTTTCACCTGGGCCTTTGCTGGACTGGAGCAGCTGTGCTTTCTCTTGCTCTACACATTTGGGCTCTGGGTAGGTAAAATTTTATTTGATGAGAGAGTTCTTTTTTCATTTGGATTACTGCTTTGCTTTGCAGTGTTGGAACTTATTTGTTGGAGAAATGTCTTCAGAGTCAGAAAAGGATAAAGAGAGACTGATTCAAGCTGCCAAAATGTTCTTCTTTCATGTACAAGATCTTGCTTCTGTCATAAACACACTGACTGAATTGTTTAGCCGCAGTATGAATACTCAAATCCTTTTGATGGCTGTGAAAAACAATAGTTACATTAAGGATTTTTTTGAGCAAATGCTCAAAATTTTTAAGGAGATGCAATCTGTAGTGGATGCAAGACATGACAAAATTCAAAAGGAGTCTTTATGTTCCAAGGTTGCAATGGCCATGTGCTCTGTGGTTCAGAAGAGTACCAATGTAGAGGAGTTGCATCAGTCAGCTAAAGAAGTATTCAAAAGTGCCCATACGCCAGTCATCATCTCTGTGCTAAACAGCAGTAACATCCTTGGGAGTCTGGAATCTTCTCTTTCACACTTGATGAAATTCCCCATCATGAATCTTCAATTAAGTGACTTCTATACAGAAGACACCAAAGAGCAATCAGATGTCACCACATCTGAGAGAACCAGAAGTCCTCCAGGTTCTTCCAAAACCACTATGATAGACACCTTGAAAAAACTGCAGGATGTACTAAAAACTGAGGATTCCAAAAATCCCACAAAGTCAGCAGCAGATTTGTTGGAACAAATTGTCAAGGCTATGGGACCAATCTTAGAGATCCTCCAAAAAGCGATAAAGACTATGGAAATGAATATTTCTGTGTTTAAGAAAGCCAGTGACAAGTAGGGATGCAACAGAAATGTTCATTTCTGTCAGAAAACTACTTAAAATCTTATGGTTTTTCATAGTAGTTTCTAAGATCTTTTGGTGCCAAACATGTGCTATGTTAGAACATAAGTACACAAAAGTCATCTGGCAAAACATTTACCTGTAGTTTTGCTTTATTAAAATAAAAAGAAATAATTAAGAAAGCCTGTTTGAAATGTCAGTCACTAAGAAGAATATATTGTTGAAAAAAACAAAGTGGTATTACATTTGAGGATGTTTCTAAATATTGTGTTTCATCTTAAAGCATAATTAAAACAACCCTAAAGTAGTTCCCACTCTTAACTATTCTATTTCCAGTGAGAAATCCAGGTAAACTGTAAATATTATCATTAGATAGAAAATCTAGGCCTGGGAAACAAAATAAACTCCATTTTTGTCACTCATATACCAATTTCTATATACTTCAGTACCTTGACGATCAGAAGCCATCACTAAATATTTTAAATATGATTCATAAGTAAGTGAGAACAGTGAATGAGCAATAATAGACTTTTCTTGCTTATGTGAGTAAGACCAGAACAGATAGTTCATTCTCACTTGTCTCCTGAGGTCTTATGATTAGAAAATACTAGAGGTGGAAAAATGGAAGTACTCTAGCCTTTCACAAAGAAAAGACTTTCACAAGGAAAACACTTGCAGAAGTAGGATATCTGAGATGTGCTTTATTTAAAGAAATGAGATAGGGCAGTCTCTTTGTCTACCATAAGTCTTTGGTTCTCATGCATTGTAAAT